CTATAAAATGGGAATAACCATGCATTCCTTACAGGACTTTTTTGGTGTGAGGATTAAATGAGAGAATATGTTGAAAAGTGCTTGGTAAATATATTAATACTATGCATTCCCTCTTCTTTGAATGACGTGACCCAGGTAGTCAGGCTTCTGACCACTAGAGGGCAGCAGAAGGTACTGGAAAACTGGGCCGAGTGAACCAGAGATTAGATGGGGTCCAGAGAGCAGGGATGAACTTACCCGTGTGGATTCTGGCAACTCCGGCAGGGAGGGCTCCAGCAGGCGCTGAGGGAAGAACTTTCAAGCAGAGCCGGGTCTCTTCAGGAGCGACTGCAGCAACCCTGATGCTTGGATGGAGTCCAGGCAGGTGATGGTAGTGAAGACCTTGCCAACAGAGTGGGCGCTGGAGAAGGAGCCCTTTAGTGGGGACCCTGGGGCCACGACTAGGCTGGCAGGCCCAGCCAGCACCAATTAATCCATGAGTATTGCCCAGCATTGAGCCTGGAGCACCTTCCAGCCCCTGGCCAGAGTCCTGGGTGTTCTGGGAAAAACCCCTAAACCTAGTAACTCCTCTCCCTACTAGGCCTCTTTGTTGCTGAATCTCTGGAATTTAGGGGCCAGCAGCTTTCTGACTCAGGTCAGCCAGGGGTTCATGTTCCCTCACTTGCCCTCCCCCTGCCTGGCCCATCTCTGGCCTGGCCCCTGGGAGGAATTTCCTGGGCCAGAGGGCAGCCGAAAGCACAGATGCCCACCCCAGCAACGTTCCCGCCACCTGCCCAGGCCAGTGCCCCGTGCCCAACCCCAGAGGGTGCGGGATGACAGACTCTGACAATCATTAAACCAGCCGGGCCTGATTTCCCAGCACTGCCTGCTAAGATCCGGGCCAAGTGGCACTGAATATGCAAATCACCTGGGGCCAGGAGCCCAGTCTAAAGGCCAGGAAATCCCCTCCATCCAATGAGACACCAGCTCAGGTTACTGCAGGGGACACACTATAAAGCCCTGAGCTCAGGGAGGAGCTCCCTCCAGGCTCTATTTAGAGCCGGGTAGGGGAGCGCAGCGGCCAGATACCTCAGCGCTACCTGGCGGAACTGGATTTCTCTCCCGCCTGCCGGCCTGCCTGCCACAGCCGGACTCCGCCACTCCGGTAGGATTCCCCGCCTGTCATTCCCTAGCCCAGCTCTTGGGAAACTGCAGAGGGGTCCAGAGGATTTGCAGTTCTGAACCTGCACACTCCAGTCTAGGATCTCCGAGCAAGAGCGTAGGTGTCCTGAGGGTCAAAGAACAGAGAGAACCAACCTCATCCTCTCTCCCCCTACCCACAGGTAGCCTCATGGCTGCAACCTGTGAGATTAGCAACATTTTTAGCAACTACTTCAGTGCGATGTACAGCTCGGAGGACTCCACCCTGGCCTCTGTTCCCCCTGCTGCCACCTTTGGGGCCGATGACTTGGTACTGACCCTGAGCAACCCCCAGATGTCATTGGAGGGTACAGGTGGGTCTCAGCGGGGTGGGATGGGGCACGGAGCTGAGCCTGTTTCCCTGCCTGGCCCTTGCAGAGAAGGCCAGCTGGTTGGGGGAACAGCCCCAGTTCTGGTCGAAGACGCAGGTTCTGGACTGGATCAGCTACCAAGTGGAGAAGAACAAGTACGACGCAAGCGCCATTGACTTCTCACGATGTGACATGGATGGCGCCACCCTCTGCAATTGTGCCCTTGAGGAGCTGCGTCTGGTCTTTGGGCCTCTGGGGGACCAACTCCATGCCCAGCTGCGAGACCTCAGTGAGTCCAGGCCCCTGGAGGCTGGGGAGCAGGGGAGTGTGACCCTTCCTTCCTTCCTTGTCAGCTTCCAGCTCTTCTGATGAGCTCAGTTGGATCATTGAGCTGCTGGAGAAGGATGGCATGGCCTTCCAGGAGGCCCTAGACCCAGGGCCCTTTGGTGAGAACCCGTTTTCTCCTTCCTTCCCCAGCGCCCTCTCTGAGTTCTCACCTCCTCTTCCCAGACCAGGGCAGCCCCTTTGCCCAGGAGCTGCTGGACGACGGTCAGCAAGCCAGCCCCTACCACCCCGGCAGCTGTGGCGCAGGAGCCCCCTCCCCTGGCAGCTCTGACGTCTCCACCGCAGGTGAGAGCTCTCTCTGGGCCACAACCTCCCTTGGCAGGGGACTTACTCTGACCCCGCCCCCCAGGGACTGGTGCTTCTCGGAGCTCCCACTCCTCAGACTCCGGTGGAAGTGACGTGGACCTGGATCCCACTGATGGCAAGCTCTTCCCCAGCGGTGAGTCGAGGGAGGTCCCCAAGAGGGCGTCCCCCTCCTTGACCTTCCACCACCGTCCCCACAGATGGTTTTCGTGACTGCAAGAAGGGGGATCCCAAGCACGGGAAGCGGAAACGAGGCCGGCCCCGAAAGCTGAGCAAAGAGTACTGGGACTGTCTCGAGGGCAAGAAGAGCAAGCACGGTGAGCTCCGGGGGCACGTGGGTCCTCCCTGCGGATGGCAAACTGATGGAGGCTGGCCTTGCAGCGCCCAGAGGCACCCACCTGTGGGAGTTCATCCGGGACATCCTCATCCACCCGGAGCTCAACGAGGGCCTCATGAAGTGGGAGAATCGGCATGAAGGCGTCTTCAAGTTCCTGCGCTCCGAGGCTGTGGCCCAACTATGGGGCCAAAAGAAAAAGAACAGCAACATGACCTACGAGAAGCTGAGCCGGGCCATGAGGTGAGCTGGCGGCCAGGACCCTCACGATACAGAAGCACCTCTGACCATCCTTCTCTTCACCCAGGTACTACTACAAACGGGAGATCCTGGAACGGGTGGATGGCCGGCGACTCGTCTACAAGTTTGGCAAAAACTCAAGCGGCTGGAAGGAGGAAGAGGTTCTCCAGAGTCGGAACTGAGGGTTGGAACTATACCCGGGACCAAACTCACGGACCACTCGAGGCCTGCAAACCTTCCTGGGAGGACAGGCAGGCCAGATGGCCCCTCCACTGGGGAATGCTCCCAGCTGTGCTGTGGAGAGAAGCTGATGTTTTGGTGTATTGTCAGCCATCGTCCTGGGACTCGGAGACTATGGCCTCGCCTCCCCACCCTCCTCTTGGAATTACAAGCCCTGGGGTTTGAAGCTGACTTTATAGCTGCAAGTGTATCTCCTTTTATCTGGTGCCTCCTCAAACCCAGTCTCAGACACTAAATGCAGACAACACCTTCCTCCTGCAGACACCTGGACTGAGCCAAGGAGGCCTGGGGAGGCCCTAGGGGAGCACCGTGATGGAGAGGACAGAGCAGGGGCTCCAGCACCTTCTTTCTGGACTGGCGTTCACCTCCCTGCTCAGTGCTTGGGCTCCACGGGCAGGGGTCAGAGCACTCCCTAATTTATGTGCTATATAAATATGTCAGATGTACATAGAGATCTATTTTTTCTAAAACATTCCCCTCCCCACTCCTCTCCCACAGAGTGCTGGACTGTTCCAGGCCCTCCAGTGGGCTGATGCTGGGACCCTTAGGATGGGGCTCCCAGCTCCTTTCTCCTGTGAATGGAGGCAGAGACCTCCAATAAAGTGCCTTCTGGGCTTTTTCTAACCTTTGTCTTAGCTACCTGTGTACTGAAATTTGGGCCTTTGGATCGAATATGGTCAAGAGGTTGGAGGGGAGGAAAATGAAGGTCTACCAGGCTGAGGGTGAGGGCAAAGGCTGACGAAGAGGGGAGTTACAGATTTCCTGTAGCAGGTGTGGGCTTACAGACACATGGACTGGGCTGGGAGGCGAGCAAAGGAAGCAGCTGAGACTGTTGGAGAACGCTTACAAGACTTCATGCAAGCAAGGACATGAACTCAGAACACTGAGGTCAGAAGCATCCTGCTGTCATGACACCGCTCGAGTGACCTTGACCTTGACCAAGTCTGTCCTGTTTAGGACTGATTTTTCCTATTAGGCTAGGGTTTGGACCTGATGTTCTCAAGATGTCTAGAATTGCATGGCTGGCCTTGTGGAATAGATGGTTTTGCATTCCAGCCAAGTGTGCTGTAAACTGTATATCTGTAATATGAATCCCAGCTTTTGAGTCTGACAAAATCAGAGTTAGGATCTTGTAAAGGAAAAAAAAAAAAAAACAAAACAAAATGGAGATGAGTACTTGCTGAGAAAGAATGAGGGAAGGAGTTGGCATTTGTTGAAAGTGTAGTCTTTTTCTCTTTTTTTTTTAATTGCAACTTTTACTTTAGATTTAGGAGGTCGTGCGCAGGTTTGTTACATGGGTATATTGTGTGATGCTGAGCTTGGGATGCGAATGATCCTGTCACCCAGGTAGTGAGTATAGCACCCAGTGAAACTGTAGTCTCATGCCAGGCACTGTGCTAGCCCACTCTGGCTCATTTAATCCTCTCCTAAGAAGAGAGGAGACACAGCGTCCCCATTTGACAGATGCAGAAAGAGGTTCCACAGGTGTGCCTTGATTCTGTCCTAAAACCGTTTCCCGGAAGCTTTTCCTGGTGTGGGCGCTTCTAACCTAATCCTCAATCGATTCCAGAACTATTACTCTGTTTCCACAGTGATACTGTGTCTAGGTTTTAGGGAGGACAGTTCATTGATGTTACTTAAGAATGCTTTCCAGGTGGAAAGTTCCTTAAGTTTGAGGCTTCAAATTCCATACAGCACATTAAAATCCCATTCATGAGTTTGAAATACTGCTCTGTTGTCTTGGAAATACCAATCAGATTGTTGGCTGAAGTGATGTGGATAAAGAAGGGATCTTAGAAAAACTAAAGCTTGTGTGTGGATTTCTGGAAATGCA